GCCAGCCGGTGCTCTGAGCTGCAGCAGCGGCCATGCACAACAGCACCACCAGGAGTGTCCTGGGGGCTTTCTTCAGAGGAGGCTGTCAGCATCCTCAAGTTCCAGCCACTTAGCCCCAGTCCTGCTTCAAGAAGCTTTTTCTTTCACCAGAGGCTTCTCAATGGCCTGAAAGCTAGGCTGACTCCCAGGAAGTTTGCCGGGAAACACCAGGCTGTCAGTGACATTCGTGGTTCCAAGGCTTATGCAGGTTGCACGCATCGGCCACTGTCTGTGCCACGTGTACTGACACCACCAGAGATGCGCACGCCGCACGCCGCACGCGCACGCCGCACGCCGCACGCCGCACGCGCACGCCGCACGCGCACGCCGCACGCGCACGCCGCACGCGCACGCCGCACGCGCACGCCGCACGCGCACGCCGCACGCGCGGCAGTGGCTTGGCTGGCTTGTAACGGCTTGCACGTGCATGCCGCGCGCGCACGCCGCACGCGTATAACGGTTTGGCTGGCCTGTAACTGCTTGCACGCGCATGCCGCACGTGCGTAATGGCTTGGCTGGCCTGTAATGGCTTGCACGCGCATGCTGCACGCGCGTTAACGGCTTGGCTGGCCTGTAACACTCGGCATGCGCACACTGCACGTGCGTAACGGCTTGGCTGGCCTGTAGCAGCTAGACTTGGCTCTGCGACCTTTGCTTGGCTTGGCAGCGTGACTGCTGGGATAGACATTCCTTCCTTGGACTGACGTTTTTTCTGTCACGTTACTCCGCTGGACTTGACCTTTTCTCTTCTGGGTTTGGCATTCCCTTGGGTGGGCCGGGTGTTTTCTTGGGGGGTGGGGTTGGCCCTTCCTGGGGTGGGCGTGGGGTCGCCCAGCGTGGGTGTGGGCTTTCCCCAGGTGGGTGTGGGTTTTCCCTGGGTGGGGTGGGCTGGGCTCCCCTGCTGGGGTTGGCAGGTTTTGGTCGGGACTTTTCTCTTCAAACAGATTAGAAACCCGGAGTTATCTGCTAGTTGGTGAAACTGGTTGGTAGACGCGATCTGCTGGCTACTACCGGCCTCCCCTGGCTGTTAAAAGCAGATGGTGGCTGAGGCTGGTTCAATGCCGGCTGCCTCCTCTGTGAAGAAGCCATTTGGTCTCAGAAGCAAGATGGGCAAGTGGTGCCGCCACTGCTTCCCCTGGTGCAGGGGGAGCGGCAAGAGCAACGTGGGCACTTCTGGAGACCACGATGATTCTGCTATGAAGACACTCAGGAGCAAGATGGGCAAGTGGTGCCGCCACTGCTTCCCCTGGTGCAGGGGGAGCGGCAAGAGCAACGTGGGCACTTCTGGAGACCACGACGACTCTGCTATGAAGACACTCAGGAGCAAGATGGGCAAGTGGTGCTGCCACTGCTTCCCCTGCTGCAGGGGGAGCGGCAAGAGCAAAGTGGGCCCCTGGGGAGACTACGACGACAGCGCTTTCATGGAGCCGAGGTACCACGTCCGTCGAGAAGATCTGGACAAGCTCCACAGAGCTGCCTGGTGGGGTAAAGTCCCCAGAAAGGATCTCATCGTCATGCTCAAGGACACTGACATGAACAAGAAGGACAAGCAAAAGAGGTAACCAGGCCTGGGCTGGGAGGAGGTGGGATCAATTTCCTAAAAAGTCTTCTCACCCTCATAGGACTGCTCTACATCTGGCCTCTGCCAATGGAAATTCAGAAGTAGTAAAACTCCTGCTGGACAGACGATGTCAACTTAATATCCTTGACAACAAAAAGAGGACAGCTCTGACAAAGGTATGCAGTAGCCAACTATGTCAGCGTGAAGTTTTGTAATTTGTTTATGGTGTAATACTGACAGGCCGTACAATGCCAGGAAGATGAATGTGCGTTAATGTTGCTGGAACATGGCACTGATCCGAATATTCCAGATGAGTATGGAAATACCGCTCTACACTATGCTATCTACAATGAAGATAAATTAATGGCCAAAGCACTGCTCTTATACGGTGCTGATATCGAATCAAAAAACAAGGTATAGATCTACCAATTTTATCTTCAAAATACTACATACGTTTTTGCTTTATATTGTTTTACAGCATGGCCTCACACCACTGTTACTTGGTGTACATGAGCAAAAACAGCAAGTGGTGAAATTCTTAATCAAGAAAAAAGCAAATTTAAATGCACTGGATAGATATGGAAGGTATAGTTCTTTCTTTTAATCTGTGTGTTCTACTTTATTACTGTTCCTATCTCTGTCATTTTAGAACTGTTCTCATACTTGCTGTATGTTGTGGATCGGCAAGTATAGTCAGCCTTCTACTTGAGCAAAACATTGATGTATCTTCTCAAGATCTATCTGGACAGACGGCCAGAGAGTATGCTGTTTCTAGTCGTCATAATGTGTAAGTGTTTACATTAAAAGGCTAGTTAATGCAGTAATTTGGTTTATTACAATTTTATACATAGAATTTGCCAGTTACTTTCTGACTACAAAGAAAAACAGATACTAAAAGTCTCTTCTGAAAACAGCAATCCAGGTAAGACTTATAACAGTGAATTACTTTAGGTTGATTTTAACTGAATATATGGATTTTTCAACAGAACAAGACTTAAAGCTGACATCAGAGGAAGAGTCACAAAGGCTTAAAGGAAGTGAAAATAGCCAGCCAGAGGCATGGAAACTCTTAAATTTAAACTTTTGGTTAGCAAATTAACCTTCTGTTTTTGCATCTGCAGGAAATGTCTCAAGAACCAGAAATAAATAAGGGTGGTGATAGAAAGGTATACTTTTATATTCAAATGTTTGCGTTGAATAACTATCCTTAATATCAAACTTTCATTCAAGGTTGAAGAAGAAATGAAGAAGCACGGAAGTACTCATATGGGATTCCCAGAAAACCTGCCTAACGGTGCCACTGCTGACAATGGTGATGATGGATTAATTCCACCAAGGAAAAGCAGAACACCTGAAAGCCAGCAATTTCCTGACACTGAGAATGAACAGTATCACAGGTAAGTCTGTGGCAACATTGAACAGGAGATAACAGTATTTCATGAAAATTAATTTTTTTTCTAGTGATGAACAAAATGATACTCAGAAGCAACTTTCTGAAGAACAGAACACTGGAATATTACAAGATGAGATTCTGATTCATGAAGAAAAGCAGATAGAAGTGGCTGAAAATGAATTCTGAGGTATTTAGTTATTTTCAAATGTTTTTATATGTGTGCTAACTAAAAGTTCCCTTTGTTTACTTAGCTTTCTCTTAGTTATAAGAAAGAAAAAGACCTCTTGCATGAAAATAGTACGTTGCAGGAAGAAATTGTCATGCTAAGACTGGAACTAGACGTAATGAAACATCAGAGCCAGCTAAGAGAAAAGAAATATTTGGAGGAAATTGAAAGTGTGGAAAAAAAGAATGATAATCTTTTAAAGGGTCTACAACTGAATGAGCTCACCATGGATGATGATACTGCCGTGCTCGTCATTGACAACGGCTCTGGCATGTGCAAGGCCGGCTTTGCAGGTGACGATGCCCCCCGGGCTGTCTTCCCTTCCATCGTGGGGTGCCCCAGGCACCAGAACATGATGGGGGGCATGCGTCAGATGGAGTCCTATGTGGGCAATGAGGCCCAGAGCAAGAGAGGCATCCTGACCCTGAAGTACCCCATGGAGCACGGCATCATCACCAACTGGGACGACATGGAGAAGATCTGGCACCACACCTTCTACAATGAGCTGCGTGTGGCTCCCGAGGAGCACCCCATCCTGCTGACCGAGGCACCCCTGAACCCCAAGGCCAACCGTGAGAAGATGACCCAGATCATGTTTGAGACCTTCAACACCCCAGCCATGTACGTGGCCATCCAAGCCGTGCTGTCCTTGTACACCTCTGGCCGTACTACTGGCATTGTGATGGACTCTGGTGACGGGGTCACCCACACTGTGCCCATCTATGAGGGGAATGCCCTCCCCCATGCCACCCTGCGCCTAGACCTGGCTGGCCGGGAACTGACTGACTACCTCATGAAGATCCTCACCGAGCGTGGCTATAGTTTCACCACCATGGCCGAGCAGGAAATCGTGCGTGACATCACAGAGAAGCTGTGCTATGTTGCCCTGGACTTCGAGCAGGAGATGGCCACAGCGGCCTCCAGCTCCTCCCTAGAGAACAGCTATGAGCTGCCCAACGGCCAGGTCATCACCATTAGCAACGAGCGGTTCCGCTGCCCCGAGGTGCTCTTCCAGCCTTGCTTCCTGGGCATGGAATCCTGTGGCATCCACGAAACTACCTTCAACTCTATCATGAAGTCTGATGTGGACATCCACAAAGACCTGTACACCAACACAGTGCTATCTGGTGGCACCACCATGTACCCTGGCATTGCCCACAGGATGCAGAAGGAGATCGCTGCCCTGGCGCCTAGCACGATGAAGATCAAGATTGTTGCTCCTCCCAAGCGCAAGTACTCCGTGTGGGTCGGTGGCTCCATCCTGGCCTCGCTGTCCACCTTCCAGCAGATGTGGATCAGCAAGCAGGAGTATGATGAGTCAGGCCCCTCCATTGTCCACCGCAAATGCTTCTAGGTGGACGCTGACTTAGTTGCATTACACCCTTTCTTGACAAAACCAAACTTCGCAGAAAGCCACATGAGATTGGTATGGCTTTAATTGTTTTCTTATTTCATTTTTTGTTTTGTTTTTTATTGGCTTGACTCAGGATTTAAAAACTGGAATGGTGAAGGCGAGAGCAGTTGGTTGGAGTGAGCTTCCCCCAAAGTTCTACAATGTGGCTGAGGACTTTGATCGTACATTGTTTTTCTTTTCAATAGTCATTCCAAATATTGTGAGATGCATTGTTTCAGGAAGCCCCTTGCCCTTCTAAAAGCCACCCCACTTCTCTCTAAGGAGAATGGCCCAGTCCTCTCCCTAATTCACACAGGGGAGGTGATGGCATTGCTTTCATGCAAATTACGTAATGCAGAATTTTTTGAATCTTTGCCTAAATACTTTTTAATTTTGTTTTATTTAGAATGATCAGCCTTCGCGGCCCCCCTTTTTTGTACCCCAACTTGGGGTGTATGAAGGCTTTTGGTCTCCCTGAGAGTGGCTGGAGGCAGCCAGGGCTTACCTGTACTCTGACTTAAGGAGAGTTGGAAAAAAGTGCACACCTTAAAAAAAATTCAATGAGGAAGCATTAACAAAAACAGTATTTCTGTACAGTGGACAGCTTAGCATGTTGACAACTGAGAATAAAATGCTCAGTTCTGAACTGGACAATGTAAGACACAACGACGAAACACTGGAAATGGAAATTCAATTACATCATTGTAGACTGGCTACTGCTCTACATGATTGTGACCAAAGTCAGAGAGCTGAAAGAGACTTCTTTCCAGAGAACAAGACATGAACAGGTTTATTTACAGAAGACAATGAATTCTCATTTGTCTAACCTAAAAGATTACAGAATCTTTCTCAACAAGTCTAATGTAGACAGTAAAATCAACAGGCTAAAAATTAAGTTCCATGAAACAAGATAAAACTCTGAGAGAAAAGATGGGGCAGGCCGCCATCTTTCCCGTTCGGGCAACTTAGTCATTCCAGCCTGAGGGCTTTGGAGAGTACAAACTGACCAGGGAAAGAAGAGATCCCAGAGCACAGCATAGCTGCTTTACCAAATCATGGCCAGACTGCTTCTGTAAGCAGGCCCCTGATCCTGTTCCACCTCACTGGACAGGACCTCCCAACTGGGGCCTCCAGCTACCCCCACCAGCATCCCTTGGCCAATGGAAATTTGAAATGTTCCTGGGACAGAGCTCCTGGAGAGAGGGGCAGGCCACCACCTTTGCTGTTTGGGTGACTAGCCGTTCTGGCCTGCAGGCTTTGGAGAGCCCAAGCTGACAAGGGGTAGAAGAGGTGCCTCAGCACAGCACAGCCACGCTACGAAAACATGGCCAGACTCTTGTTTAAGTCAGTCCCCGAACACATTTCTAGTCAGTGGGTGAAGTCTTTCAACCAGGGTCTCTGGCTACCTTGACTGCTGTTCTCTGGCCGACAGAGGTCTCAGGCCTCCCTGAGTCAGAGCTCCCGGGGGGAGGACCAGATTGTCATCTTTGCTGTTTGGGTGACCCAGCCATTTCAGCCTTAGGGCTTCAGAGTGTCTGAGGTAGCCAGGGGCTGAAGTGAACCCCCAGCACAGCACAGCTGCTCTATAAAAACGTGGCCAGACTTTTTCTTTAAGCAAGTCCCTGTTCTTATTCCTCCTGACTAGGTAAGACTTCTCAACTTGCCTCCAGCCACATCTTATTGGTGTGTTCAGATTGGCAACAGGTTCGTACCTCAGTGGTACAGAGCTCCCAGAGGAAGGGGTAGGCTATCATCTTCCCTGGAAAATACGAGTCAATTAGGGACTTGAGGGGACCCCCAGCATTCCACAGCAGCCCTTCAGAAAAGTGGCCAGACTCTGTACTTGATGGGCAGATCCTCCTGGCCTGTGTCTCTAGCCAGCCCACCACTGGAGCTATCAAGCCAGTAGCAACTCAGCAGTTCCTTGGACAGAGCTTCCAGGAGCAAATGAAATCCTTTCTGCCACTGCCTTTGCAGTGAACTGCCCTTGCTATCCTCAGAAGATATATCACGGGAGCAAAGACCCTAAGTGCCATATCAACACCTCCAATAAGCTGCAGTTGACCCAAAGAACAAGCCAATCCATCTCCCATAGGTACCACACACACTCCACTACTCATCACCAGACAGGGAACCCTGGCTTGGGCCCACAGCACAGACCCTCCATCCTGGGCCGATTACACTGAGTGATTGCTAACTCACATGTCTCTGGGATGGAGCACCCAGGAGACAAGCAAAGTGGTGGAGCAGCAAGTCAGGTGATGTGGAGCCCAGAGGGCAGGGACAGCTATCTCTCTAGGCTCCACTTGCCCTTGTGAGACACTTTGTCCCAGCACTTTAGGAATGCTGAGGTCAGACCAGCCACATCTCATGTGCAAGATTGCCCAGCAGACATCAGGTCTGAGAGTTCCCCTTTTAAAAAAGGGGACTTGCTTAAAAAAGAAGTCTAGCCACGATTGTGTAGAGCAGCTGTGCTGTGCTGGAGATTCACTTTTGAGAGAGTTCTCCTCTGAGACCTGATCTTTAGAGGCTGGGCAGTCTTGCACATGAGATGGGGCTGGTCTGATCTCAGCACTCCTTAGTCTGCTTGCCTCTCCCAGGGCCCCAGCCTGGCCACACCTGCTTACAGGGCACTCTCAGATGCCCATACCATAGTTTCTGTGCTAGTGGACCGTACCATATCAGTGGAGAGCTGCAGCAAGGTGGCCCCTACGGCCACGCACCAGCCTGCACATTACCTCTCCATACTGCAGCCCTTTATATGGAAACTTCCTACATCACTTTGCTGTGTGTGTTTACACAGGTGGATTTTGCTTTACTTGCACTGACAGCACACAGGAGGGCAGCACACACCCCAACCCACATCAACTGCCATTAAAGAAAAGAAATTTCAGCCCATAATTTCATGTCCAGCAAAATTAGGCATCATAAGTGAAGGAGAAATAAGATCCTTTTCAGACAAGCAAATGCTGAGGGAATTCAATATCACCAGATCTACCTTACAAGAGCTCCTGAAGGAAGCACTAAATATGGAAAGAAAAAACCATCACCAGCCACTACAAAAATGCAGTGAAGAACGCAGTGAATTACGCAGTCCAGTGATGCTAAAAACCAACCACATACGTTAAGTCTGCAAAATAACCAGCTGACAGCATGACGACAGGATAAAATCCACACATACCATTACTAACCTTAAATGAAAATGGGCTAAATGCTCCCATTGAAAGACACGGGGCAAGCTGGATAAAGAACCAAGACCCACTGGAGTATGCTGTCTTCAAGAAACCCATCTCACATGCGGTGGCATACATAGGCTCAAAATAAAGGAATGGAGAAAAATATTTCAAGCAAATGGAAAACAGAAAAAAGCAGGTGTTGCACTCCTACTTTCTGACAAAACAGACTATGCGAATAAAGATAAAAAAGAGAAGGACATTACAAAGGTGGTCCTGACCTTTGATAAATCTCATTGCTTGATACCAACCTGGGCTGTTTTAATTGCCCAAACCAATAGGATAATTTGCTGAGGTTGTGGAGCTTCTCCCCTGCAGAGAGTCCCTGATCTCCCAAAATTTGGTTGAGATGTAAGGTTGATTTTGCTGTACAACTCCTTTTCTGAAGTTTTACTCATTTCCAAAAAGGAAGGCAAGTTTTCCTGCTTCCATGACGATGGAGAGCAGGCATCTCCTTTCCTGAGTTTCAGCTTGCTTCTGACAGGGAAGGTGAGTGTAAGTTTTTTCCAGCTTCTAA